AGTTGAATTGAAGGAATGAGTGGATGCACAAAAGGATAGTTGTATGGTCATACTGGGGCACAAATTATATCCCTGGCAGAGAACTGGGGTCCCTGGCATGGCGGAATAGCACCTCCTTCTCCAGCCAACTCCACTTTGCCTTCCACCTGCGACTCATTAAGAGATATGTAACCTTAATCCTTGAAATTGCCTGGGACGGAGCATGTTTTCACTCAATGGCATGAACATGGGGATTTTTTTCCTTTCTTAAATAAATCTCACTCCCCCAGGAAGCTTGGACAGGATGTGGGCAATCGAACTAGCTCTTGAAACTGAACGTTTTGCAAAAGGCCCCTTTCGAAATTTGAAACCCTGTGGCCACCGGCCAGAGCTGAGTCTGGCTTGTGGGGTTCGCGGGGGCCTCCTGAAAGAAGGGAAGGAAAGATTGAAAATAAACCTAGGCTGATGGTTTGTGAGACAGAATTCCGAGGTCTGGTTTTGCTTCTCTGATGAAACTTGAGTGAGCTTGGCTATCCTCTTTAGCTCTTCTTTCGAACCTTTGGCCGAAGGCTCCAACCCTCCCAAAGGCAGAAGGGAGCTTAATTTGTCCTGAAATGGATGGGACAAGTGTGCAGGCACTAGGTGGGATGGGAGCTTTATCTCAGTTTGGGAGGAGAGGGAACTCAGGGCCAGGGCCAGCGATTGTACAGTCCCACTCAGAGGGCGGAGTGGCTGGAGGCTGACCCTTCTCCCAGGGAGCAGGCGCTGGGTGGACCCTGACACTGGGGAGAATGAAAGGAAAATTGTATCATGCCTATTGTGTGCCAGGCAGAGCTAGCAGTTCCCCTTTCATCTGGGCAATGTCCCGGGCGGGTGATGTCAGTTCCTCATTGTGCAGACAAGGAAACTGAGACCTGGGGCCCATCCCATCCACGATCAGGGCCCAGGCAGCTCCGACTCAATGTTCAGTGCTCTCTGCAGGCGTCCGGGCACTTGCCATGCAGAGCAGTGACCAAGGATCACAGATGCAGTGGGCCGGGGGGGGATGGCAGAAAACAAAGGGTTAGGGTACCCGGATGCCAGGTTCTCAGTGCTGGTGTCCTCACAACTGGCTATCCCTATGCCCCTGCTGTCCTCAGTGGGTGGACACTGGACCTGGACTGACCCCTGAGGGGCTGCTTAACTGACACCCTCTGTCACAGGGTTCCCCTGTCCTCCTCTGCGACCCTGGCCCCTGGCCCACTCATTTGCGCGCAGCTGTGCTCTACATTCCCACCCCCTGCTCCCTGCAAAACCCCACTGCCCTGCAGGCTACAAATCCAAAGATTGGGTGCTCATCAGAGTTGGAGAAGCCATATTGGAGGGGAGGGGTCCCAAAGGTAGCAGCAACCCCTTTAAAGCCATGGAGTTGATTAAAGGTCTCCTGGCTTCTTCTCCTTCCAGGCTTCCTCCTTGCCATCCTTTCTCGGGGACTGTGGCTTGGTCATGATGTGTGGCCTGGGTTTGGATTTGTATTGTGAGGAAGAGGAGACAGAGTGGGGTGTGTCACAAAGGCTGAGATGAGCAGGAAATCAAGTTGACCAACTTGGTGATTTTTCATAAAGCCCCGCAGCAAGGCATCTGGAAAGCTCCTTTCCTGCTCCTGACAGTCACCCCGAACGGCATGTTTCCAAATCCACAGAACATATGGGCTGCAGAGCTCAGAGCCTTGCTCCTGGCCCAGCCAACAGGATGCTCTCTTCTTTCCCTGGCGTGGGTACAGGGGCCACTCTCAGCTGCCTGGGCTTGTCCACACCCCATCCAGTCCACACCCCATCTAGACCACACCCCATCTAGACCACACCCCATCTAGTCCACACCCCATCCAGGCCACACTCCATCCAGTCCACACCCCATCTAGACCACACCCCATCCAGTCCACACTGCACACAGTCCATGCCCCATCCAGACCACACCCCATCCAGTCCACACTGCATCCAGTCCATTCCCTGTCCAGACCACACCCCATCCAGTCCACACCCCATCCAGACCACACACCATCTAGTCCATGCCCCATCCAGACCACACACCATCTAGTCCATGCCCCATCCAGACCACACACCATCCAGACCACTACTCCATCCAGTCCTCACTGCATCCAGACCTCAGTCCATCTATCTAGTCCACACCTCACCCAGACCAATCTCCATCCAGTCCACACTCCATCCAGTCCACACCCCATCAAGATCACTACTCCATCCAGTCCACACTCCATCCTGTCTACACCCCATCCAGTCCACACCCCGTCCAGTCCACACCCTGTCCAGTACACACCCCATCCAGTCCACACCCCATCCAGACCACACCCCATCCAGTACACACCCCATCCAGTACACACCCCTTCTAGTCTACACTCCATCCAGACCACACCCCATTCAGTCCACGTTGCATCCAGTCCACACCCCATCCAGACCACACCTCACCCAGACCACACCCCATCCAGTCCACACCCCATCCAGTCCACACCCCATCCAGACCACACTGTATCCAGTCCACGCCCCATACAGACCATACCCCATCCAGACCACACCTCACCCAGACCATCCACGCCCCATCCAGACCATACCCCATCCAGACCACACCTCACCCAGACCACACCCCATCCAGTCACACTGCATCCAGTCCACACCCCATCCAGACCACTACTCCATCCAGACCACACCCCATGTAGTTCACACTCCCCCAAGTCAACACCCCATCCAGTCCATGTTCCATCCAGTTCATGCCCCACACAGACCACGCTCCATCCAATCCACGCCCCACCTCGACCACTACTCCATCCAGTTCATACTGCATCCAGTCCATACTCCATCCAGTCCACTGTCCACCCCGACCATGTTCATCTGACCCATGCTCCATCCAGTCCATGCTCCATCTGGTCCTCTGCTTTTACCCTACAGTGTCCACTCTTGTCCTCTCTCTTCTTGGCTTAGTCCCCTCATCCTTTATCTTCTAATCTAAACTTCTGAGAAGTTTTCCTGATTGGCGAGAGCCTCTTGTTAAATGCTCTCTGCTCCTTCACAACACTTTGGCCTCCTCACATTTTGAAACCAATTCTCTGCAATAACTACTTTAATGTTGGTTTTCCCCACAACGCTAGCAGCTGCAGGAAGGCAGAGACTGTGTCTTATTTACTGGTCTAGCTCCAGCACCTCACAGATGTTCAGTAAACACAAGTTTATTTCTACGAGTGACCACATGGAAAATGTGAGTGGGCTGGAGGAGAGGTGCAGGCAGGGTGCTGTGGAGGGTCAGGGATGCAAAGGCCTGAGTTGGCTGAGGTGGGGTCGGGCTCGTGGAAGAACTGCCATTTGGTTGGGCTTCAGAGAGATGTAAGCAGACACGGGGTCTGGGTGGAGGAGTAGTGCCAGCAAAGGCATGTGGACAATGCACGGGGTATGGAGGGTAATCTCTTAGACTAGACTAGCTCACACTTGGAGGGAGCAGGGGAGCATGATGCCTTGAATGACTTCCTAAGGAGTTAGGACTTCAACAACTGAGTTGCAGGGCCCCGTCTACACTGGGGTTCAGGACTTTAGAGGACAACCGAGCTGTCCTGCAGGGCTGCTGAGGGTTCTGCCCTTGTCCTTTCCCTGGAGGCTAACAAATCATTGCTTTGCATTCCATTCACATGGGATAGTTGTGCCATGAAAGGGGATGGAGAAAATCAAGGAAGACCTCCTGAAGGAGGTGGAGAGGTTAATCAGGAGCTGGAGGAACGCACTGCCCACTCAGCTCTGTGGTTTGAGTCTCCAAAGGTGGTCTAGAGCATGGCGAGGACCATCGGAACTTGGGTGAGCTAGGGAAGTTTTTACCTAGAGGTTGAGGGTCCCCTTTTATATGATGAACTGTGCTCTTGGAGTGTCCCATTTGCCATGCAGAACAAAACACTGCCCTTTATCTTGATGAAGAGATAGTTGACCACATAATGGCCAAAGCATGGTCAGTATTGTACATTTTGCCTTGTCGCAGTCTTTCCAAGTTGACATGGCCTTCCTGGAGGAATTACCACTTAGGGTAGAGGCACCCCTTCCCCCATCAATGCCACTGCCCCACATTGGAGGAGGGGTTGTTTATGTTCACCATGTGCCTGCTTCCAATGCCAAATCCAGCCTCAGAAAGCTTTCTGGAAGTGACGCCAACTTCAGGGGCAAGGCCCTGGTTCTGGGGTCAGCACCATTCCGTGGTTCCTGAAGAGATGGTAGACTATGGAACGTAGGCGTTATGATTTCTGACCTATGTAACATGGTCCACTAACTCTCAGTATCCAATCCATCCTCGGAGGGCTTCCTGGAGGTGTTGCCAACTTCAGGGAAGAGAACACGTGGTTTAGCTTCAGCACTGCTCCACGGCAATTTCTGTGGCTCATGGTTGATGTCTGACTTGTGCAACAAGGCCTGGCTCTTCTGGGCACTAAATGCACTCTCTGGGGAGTTTTCTGGAAGTGATGCAACTTGGGCTCAAGACACCGGTTCCAGCCTCAGCCGTGGTTCTGGAAGAGATGATTTGCCATGTGGCCTGTGCGAAAGGAGGGATTTGTGTGAGATGGGCTACCACTTCCCAGTAGCCTGCCAGCTTTGGAGGGCTTCGTGGAGCCAATACTACCTTCAGGGGGACCCACCAGTCCATCCTTCATTCCGCTGTGTGGCATTGAAGAGTTGCTTTCCTGTGTTGAAGTTTTCTGTTTATACCAATGTCCACCTCTGATCAATCTTACATTCAGTCTCAGGGTTTTCCGGAGGCAGTGCCAAGTCTGGGAATGAGACAGTGGTTCTGTCCTTAGGGAGGTGGTTGACCAAAACAACTCCTGCTTTGTTCATGAAGATGGCATGGTGGTTACTGCTCAGAATCTAATCCAACCTAAGAGGACCTCCTGGAAATGCCCTTGGTATTGAGGCAGATATGGCCTTAGGGCACTTTTTTTTTTTTTTTAATGCCCAAGACTAGAGCTCACTAATAGGTAAGATCTGGGCCTCAGGTGCCCAGTACTGTTTCCTTGGCCTGGTTAGTGTAACTAGATGGATGTTCTTTGGTTGCACGTGGGCCATTTTGTATTTCTGATTTTCTCCCCACTCCCCTAACCAGCTCTGTTAGCCATGTGCCATGTCCTCCCTCCCATCTACCCACTCCTTCAGACCCAGCACAGTGCGCCTGGCACACAGCAGGCACTTAATCAGTATTTATGGAGTGATGAAATCCATATCATCGTCCACTTCTTCTCAGTGGGACTTTCGGCCTCGAAGGGCTTCCTGGAGGAGTTGCCAGTTTTGGGGATGAGCCACTGCTTCGAGCATTCATGTCAACCCCCGACCATGAAGACGAGACTCCTGGCCTGTGTGTGCTTGTCGCATGATGCATGTGCTGTGCTCAACCTCCCTTCTGGTTCCACCCAGCTCAAGGCCTTGGAGGGCTTTCTGGATGTGTCCTGAGCCTTTGTCCTCGGCATCTCTGTGTGGTACTTGGAGAGATAGTAGACCGTATAGCGTACGCTTTATCTGTGACGTATGTAACACGGTCCACTAACCCTCAGTATCAAATCCATCCCCGAGGCTCCTGGAAACAACGCTGTCTTCGGGGAGGAACGGTTGGACCCACCACCACTTCTCCATGACACCCGAAGAGATGATTTTCTGTATGGCATGTGTTTTTCTGCATGATGCAAAATGGCATAATCTCGCTCCTCTTAAATCAAGTTCTGCCTTGGGAAATCGCGCCATCCCTGGGGAGGAGACCTTGATTCTTCCCGGAATCAGTGCCATTCCATGGTGCTCAATGACGTGGTTGACTACGCTACGCTTATTCAGTAGACACCGTGACCTGCTTCTTCTCAGCGTCAAATGCAGCCTAGAAGAAGCGCCCTCAGGCAACTTCGTGGACATGAGCCTTCTTCCAGCCACCACCACCACCATCGTGCGGTACTTGAAGAAATGGTTTACCGTCCCACATACATTTTGAATATGTATGTGGGATGGTAAACCGCTTCTTGGTATCCAGCCCAGCCATCCAAACCTCCCTGGAGAAAGCCTGGAGTTAGAGGAGAGCCACGGGTCTCGGCATCCGCCATGCCATGGCACTTGGTGGAATGGTAGACTCTTAGATGTGTGCTTTCTCTGTCAATGCTTGTGATGCGGTCTTCTCCTCAGTGCCAAACACAGCCTCCAGTGACTTCCTCAGGACAAGGATGACCTCCAGGAAGGTGTCCTACTGCCCACGTTGGCACATCCCTCTGGAGTAATTGAAGAAACGGTGGCTGGTGCCGCAAATGTTCATGAACGAGGGATGTGAAACAGGTCACCTCTCATCCTCAGAGCCCTCCTCAGATGACTTCAGGACAGTACGCCCATGTAGGAGCAGATATGGGTCCAGGAGATGATGCCACTCCAGGTACTTGAAGACGCACTGACTCGTTTTTGTCTTTGCTGATGCGTGTACAGTCTATCTTTTTTCCATCTCAAGTCTAGCCATCTCGGGGGAAGATGTCCCAGCTCTGGACTCAGCACTGATCCTCATGAAGAGCTGCTCGACCCCATCGTGTATGTTTACAGAGGAAGTGCCTCCATGGCCCACTTCTTCCCTATCTCCATCCCAGAACCCTTGCTTGGAGAACTTGCTGAAGAAGCTGCCAGCCTCAGGGACAGAGCACTGGTTCTGGCCTCTTCACTGACCTCACGGTACCTGAAAAGGGTTCAGCCACACTGCATGTCTTTTCCCCATGACGTATGTAACATGGTCTACTTCTTTTGAAGTATCCCATTCAGCCTGGAAAGTCTCCAGGGAGGTTATGTTAAGCTTAGGAGACAAAGCACCAGTTCTGGTACAAGTACTGCCTCGGGGTACTTAGTAGAAGTTGGCCATGCTTCATATGTTTTACTTACAACGCATGTTACTTCGTCCACCTTCCTATAACAGCGTGCACCTCGGGGGGCTTTCTGTAGGCAGGAACGAGTGTCAGTCATAGCACTAGTTCCAGCATCATCTCCATTCTTGAGGGGCTCCTTTGTGCTGCGTCCACTGCATCTGCGGCAGACATTGCATGGTGGCCTCTTCTCAATACTACATCAGGCCTCAGAGGGCTTCCTGGAGGTGATGCTAGTGAGAGGAAAGAGACACCGGCTCTGACCTCAGCCCTCTCCAAGGTACCTGAAAAGATGGTTGACCATAGAACATGCGCTATCTCTGTGTCGTATGTAATATGGTCCACATCTTCTCAATATCAAATTCAGTCATAGAGGGCTTCCCAGAGAGAGGCAAAGTCACCTTCGTGGGAGACACACTGATCTGGCTTCAGCGCCATTCCACAGTACTTGGAGAGATGGTAGAGCATAAAGCATATGCATTGTTGAATGACAGATGTAGCATGGTCCACTCATTCTCAGTATCAGCCAGCCCTGGGGCTTCCCGGAGGCCATGCCGACTTGAGAGCCAGGCCTGAGTGGTAGCCAGGGTGCAGTGCAGGTCACCGGGTGGTTGGCTGCAGACCCAGTCCTTTATTTATTACATTGGCCATTTGGTCCACCAGCCAAGAACTCAGTACCGGTCCCACCCTTACAGGGCATCCTGGAGGTGGTAGTGGCATTGGATGTGGGTTTGTGGTCATTGCCACATTGCCGGTGGCTGGTAGTTCATGATGCGCATTGTGAGGCTTTCTGGAGGTGATAGCAGGTGAAAGGAAGAGAGCCAGGGGTCAGCGTCACTTCCTGGTATTTGAAGATGCGGTTGACCATGGTGTGTACGCTTTATTTGTGACGTAGGACACATGGTCTACTTCTTCTCAATATCACATCTCGCCTTGGAAGACTTCCAGGAGGTGATATCAGCTTTGCGGAAGAGCCACTGTCCTGGTGTCAGTACGGCTGCTGCTTGGTACTTGGAGAGAGGTGGTCCGTGGCGCGTTCGCTTTATTTATGGCGCACATTACACGGTCGACCTCTTTGCAGTATCTAATCCCGCCTTGCAAGCTTTCCTGGAGCTAACATCAACTGCGGGGGTGGGGGCCACTAGGTCTGCGCTCAGTGTGACCCAGCGGGGTTTGTGATGTGTTTGTCTTGTGTGTGACGATAACTCACGTGTGGCAGCCTTCTTCTCAGCACACTGCTCTGGCTTGGCAGCAGGGTTAACTTGCGGACAAGGAGCGTGGTGTCAGCACGTGCCTGGATACATGAGATGGTTGACCAGAGAGCACACGCTTTATTTGTGCCGTTTGTGACCTGGTCCACTAACCCTCAGTATCTAATGCCCCCTTGGAGAACTTCCTGGAAGAGGTGTCAACTTTTTGGGAAAGAGACAGTAAACTGGGGCCAGCTGCACTCTGTTAGACTCTGAAGAGAGCATCTGCGAGGCGTTTGCGACATGTATGCCAAATGTGGCTGAGTTGGACTGATTTTCACTCCGATCTCTTTCCTTGGAGGGCTTCCTAGATGTGGAGGCATCCAAGTTCAAGGGAAGGGGCATGCTGTCTATACCATCCCAAAGTCCTCCAGTGATCAGCTGACCTGAGTGTATGCACTTTAATTTACAACCAAGGTCGCCTGGCCCGTCACACCTCAGTCTCCACTGGGTCCTTAGCAGGACCTTTGGTGGAGTCAGCCTTGCTTTGGGGCATCTGTGCCTCTCTTGAGTAACTGAGAAAAGATGGCCCTGGAGGTTAACCCTAAACGCGATAGCTGCTGTGACCAGCCTTTTTATGGCATCACCACCTCTGGCTGTGATGTCAACTTCCAGACGTGATGTGGGGTCTGCTCCACTGGGGTACTTGGATAGATGGTTGGCAAGCAGCATGCATCCAACTCTTGGCTTCTTCCGGCAAATCAACTAACTAACGCTCAGTGTGCAATTCCATATTTAACAGGACTTCCAGCACTGAATGTCAAGTCTGGGGAAGAATCAGTGGTGTTCTTGTCAGTGTTAATCAGTGGTACCTGAAGAGAGGTTTTCTGGGTTTCTGTTTCTTTAATGAGGACGAAACACACCTGGTTAACCTCTTTTCCAGTATCAAATCCCATCTTGGAGGCCTTCTGGTCCAGACCTCAGCTTCAGGGAAGGGCGTTACTCTCAGCTCCAGTCCACTGGACAGAAATCTATGGTTAACCACGAAGCCTGTGCTGTATTATTTTGACTGATGTCATCTGTTCTACTAACCCCAGTGTCCAATCCGTATTTAACAGGACTTCCAGGACTGAATGTCAAGTTTGGGGAAGGAATCAGTGGTGTTCTTGTCAGTGTTACTTGGTGGTACCTGAAGAGAGGTTTTCTGGGTTTCTGTTTCTTTATTGAGGACGAAACACACCTGGTTAACCTCTTTTCCAGTATCAAATCCCATCTTGGAGGCCTTCTGGTCCAGACCTCAGCTTCAGGGAAGGGGTGCTGTGGACATAAATAAGGAGACACGAGCAAATGGCTGATCACTAAGCGTGCCCCATGTTTCTGAATTTTGCCACCGATTGCGCTAACCCTCAATGTCTTATCCCTTCTTAGGAGGACTTTTCAATGTGATGGCAGCCTGGGGGAAGACAGTGTCACCACGACAGTGTCACGGAACATGCAGGTGAGTTGTCTGTGGTTGCCTTCGTTGTGCTCCCAACGGATCGTGTGTGTAATTCAGGCTCTTTCGGCATCTGACCCTGCTGTAGGGGGATGCCTCGTCCTTGCCACACTCAGTGATGGGCTTGAATGAGCCCAGCCCACAGCAGGGGAATGCCAGCATGCCCTGGACAGATAGTGCAGGTGTCCTGCACGCCTGCCCCTAGCCTGCAGTTTATTCTGAAAGGATGTCCTGGATATAATGACACCTTAGGGAAGAAAAGCTGATTCTGAGGTCAAGAGGAGACCTTGGGGGCCCTGGAATTGGCCCAGGTTGAGACCTGTTTATTTCTCACAGGAATTGTGGAGTTGACTTCCTTTAAATCTGGAGGAATCCTTGATGTCATGCCAGCTTGAAGGGAGGGCATTGTCACCAGCCCTGATCCAGGGGAAGGGAGTGGATGGCCCACCACGGGGCATGTACCTCCCCAGGAACACACCTGCTCCACTGACCAGCACATCTGACCTACCCTCAGGGTTGTGTTTCTGCAGATGGTCCTTCTTTGGGGTGCTCAAGGAGAGGTTTCCTTTGGCATATCTGTTTCTTTTATATAAATCATTTCTGTGGACCACTCTTCAGTATCAAACACCAGTTTGGAAGGCTTCCGGATAAGACAGTTGTCAGGCCCAGGCCAGGGTGAGTGGGCCGAGATGGGTGCTTCCCCTGTTCTAAGCGTCCTGTCTGGCAGTAATGCTTGGTGCCCGATCCTTTCCAGGAGGACTTCCTGGAGGTGATGCCAGCCTCTGGGGAAGGAAAAGGCTCCCTGCCAGCTCTAAAGCCAAGGCACAGAAGTAGGTTTTGCTGGTGCTGCATTTGTTTTGATGGCACTTAGCTGTGACTGTGGGTCCTCGGCTCATCTGTGGCATTTGGGGATGGGACTGTGAGGGAGGAGGGCCTCAGGTTCTGGAGAAGGGCCAGGTATTTCCATGTCAACCCTGCTTTTTATAACCAGAGAGAACATATGAGGTAGCACCAATGACCTCCGCCACCAATCCTTCCTATTAGCTGATACCCAAACACCGTTCCTTCCAGCCGAAAAGAGCCCTCATAAAGAGAGGGCAGAGAGAGTGTGTCAAGGCCATGTGACAGCAGGCAGTATGCTGTTGCCTCCGGGGTATCCAGGGTAGGCGGCTGCTGGGTCCATGTAGATTGGGTGCTCTGCTGGCTACGGAGGGGTCAAAGGACAGGTGGCAAGGGTGCAGAGCCGCAGCCTGGCCCTGGGATTTTCTTCTCAGACCTCTGCTCCGGGGTCCACCTTCGGGGGAAAAGAGGGCACAATTTTACAACTTTGTAAGAGGAAACCTGAAGTTTTCTGACCCCTGATTCTCCCCAGCCCTGTCAGGATTGATCTAACTCTCTGTTGAGATGCAAAAGAGTCTGGAGATAACAGTACTCCCCCCACCATGAAAACAATTATTGTCAAAGGAGTTTTATAGCAAACAGAAAATCCGGCCCAGAATTGGCTAAAACATTTGGGGAGCTCACATCAGGAAATGAGATTCGTTTTTATTTCTTGATTCTGCTGAATTGGATTGAAGGCAGCAGAAGGCATTAAGTGGGATTTGACCTGGAGGAAGGTGGCCTGGCGGTGCTCCTGGCTTCCCCGACCCTCCCTCCCTAGCCGTGTGTAGCAGGCACTCACTTTGCTTACAGCTTCCTCGGTGCCATGTATCTGTTTTTGGAATCACACCTTGCCTGGAAGGCTGCTTGGACCCATGGCCAGTGCCACACAGGGGCCTGGGCACCGGCTAACTGCAGACCCAGCCACCTGCTTCTTGACCACAGAATTCGAGATTTACTCATGAGCTCTCTTGACGCACTGACTTTGGGATGCAAACCATTATGACTAGGGGCACTTCCCGTGGCCTGGACTTCCACAAGGAAACCCTGGTTCCACCGTCAGGAAAGCTCCAATACCTGGAAAGAGGTTGTACCTAAAGTGTTCTCTGTATTGGCGGAAAATGTTTCCCGGGCAACCTCTTTTCATTGTGAAGGCTTGAAGAGCTTTTGGCTGACTTCCCAAAAGCAACCTGGGACACGCAAATAGAAGCCATCTGACGTCTGGTCTACCCAGTGCCATGTAGATTCGGGGAATCTTCCTGGAGGTGACACCAACATCGGCGAAGATTCGGCAGTTCTGTTTTGATTTTTTTTGTTTGTTTTTTGATCAGTGCTAATCTTCGATACTCGAAGGAGAGGTTGTCCGTGTTGTCTTCTCTTTATTTATGATGAAACATACACGGGAAACCTCTTTTTTAGTATCAAATCCCACCCTGGAGGCACTTCCTGTTCCTGATGCAGCCTTCAGGGAGGGACGTTGCCGGCTCCACTCTCGGTAGGCGCAAGCGAGGCTGACAGCGTGCCATGCGTCGTGGGGGTGTGGCTCTCAGGCCCCAGCCATGGAGGGCCCCTAGGAGGGGAAGCTGAGTTTGGAGAAGGGCCTGTGCTTCTGTGGTTGAAGGAGGTTGCTCATTGTGGTGTTTGTCTATTTGTTGATTCACGGTGGGTGGCGCCTCTTCAGTGTGAGATCTTGCTTGGATGGCCTTCTGGACACGCTAGCAACGTCATTGAAGGGACGATGGTGCCATCTGCTCTCCAGGGTAGCTGAGGGGATGGTAGACCGGTGACGTGCACTTCATTTACGATGTAGGTCACCCGTTTGACTATCCACCAGCGCCCGGTCCATCTGTGGGATGACATCTTGGTGCACATGGCAACTTCGGAGAAGATGTGGGAGGACGTGGGGCCCGTGGGACTCTGCAGGATTTTAGGAGGGGTTTCCCTTCGGGGCCCCCTCCTCCTACCTCGTTAAAATCAATATAAGCAATCATCAGTGAATAATCTCTCTTTTGGTTTCAAATCCTGCCCAGGAGGGCTGATAGTCTGGCCACAGACAATGCCAGGATTGCAGAGGCCTGGGCTTCAGTGCCCCATCAGGGAAAGTCCCACCCCACACCACATGCTGACTGCAGGAGGTGTGTGTGTGACCTGGTACAGGGGTGTGGTTTATCCTCGGAAGGGTTTGAGGAGTGTTGTGTGTGTGCAGGACAGGGCAGGCGTTGGGACAGCTGTGGTAGTGAGGGCCACTTTATTCTGTGCTACATGAAGAGAGGCTGTCTGACAAAGCTTGCCATGTGTTTGATGAATGCTACGTGGCCCATCTCTTTTCCATAGGAGGACTTCCTGGACATGAAGCTAGATTCCGGCAGGGCCACTGGTGTCAGCAGCACTCCTGGTGAGTCGTGGATGGGGGACTGAGGAGCTGGCAGCGTGATTGAGATGAGCCCTTCCTGTGTTGGGACCACTCAGAATCCAGCCGCTTCGTGGGCAGCGTTCAGTCCATGCTTGGGGAAAGGGCTTTGTTGCCGTTGCTCATCTCTGTCTGTTGTTCAGCTCTGCTTGCCTTACGAGGCCCCAGATGCCCTGGATGCCCTCAGTGTCAGACTGCGGAAGATGTGTCCCGGCTGTGACACGCGCTTCAGGGGAGGGCTGTTGGCGTCAGGTCCATGGAGAGGTATGGGAGTGGACATCTTGTCTGAGAGCAGACATTCTATTTCGGGTGTGTGTCTTGGTCCGTTCATCCTCAGTCTCCCTCCCATACCTAGGATGGCTTGTGGAGAGAAGGCCTGCCCTGAGGGCTGAAGTTGGGACCCACAGCTCTCACCCCGGCCTTGGTATGCTCCCATGGCTACGGCAGAGGCACAAGAAAGTAATTAGAAACGCAGAAACTCCTTAAGGCCAAGGCTGGGAACTGCTATATTTCTACCCACAGATCATTGACCAGAACAATTACACGGCCGAACCCAAGGCAAGGGGCGGGGAGGCCCACTCCACCCGGGAGGGGGTTGTGGTGAGGTGTGAATGCAGGAACCGGTGAGGATTTGCCACCACCAAGTCAGTTGTCCACGTGGACCACCTGAGAACTTGGGTTTTATTCATTGCTCATTCATCCCTCCCTAACCCGCAGCTTCCGGTCTGCCCCGGGGGCTCTTCTCCGGCTCAGGCTGATCGACAGTGGTGACGCTGTGCCAGGACCCCTGGTCATTCCATCTGTTTGAGGCAAATGTTAAAAAATCCCTTGCGCTACCCATTCTATGACGACTCCCTTGGCTCAGAGGCTCCATCAGGGCAGACACTTTGCTGTTTGTCCCTAAAGGGTGGGTGGTAGATCTCATCCATCTTATCTGGGGAGTTATTGTGACTCTCCTGGTCCCTCCTCATGTATCCTCAGGAGGACTTTTAGGATGCAAAATCACTGTTTCTGTGCCATTGTCATATTCTGTGCTACTGGAGGAGACTTTTTGTTATTGAGAAATTGAACACATCGTGCTCACAAGCAGCTCCAGGACACAATGCCACCTGTGCAGAGGGGGCAGACCTGTTAGATGTCTCCCAGGTCTTGAGGGGGTTGTATGCACGGCCATATCTTTGTCACCGGTTGCCCGGTGCGCATCAGGACCCATGTGCTCTCAGGAAGCCCGCAGGAGTGATACCAGCCGCGGAGAAGCAGTGTTGTCAACGGTGCTGACGTGCGGTACTTAATGAGAAGTTGCCCGTGTTTTTTTCGCTTTATTTGTGACGAAACATTCGCGGTGCACTTCTTTTTCAGTATCCTATTCTGCCTTGAAGACGTCTTGGTTTGGGTGCAACTTCAGGGAAGGCACATGGGCCCCTGTAGTGGACGCTGATCAGGACCTCCCTACCCCATGTCTTTTCTCCTTCCTAAATTTCTCCTTGTTTTTTTTTTTTTTTTTTTTTTTTATGAAAGCTCCCGTCTTCCCGCCGTGTGCTTTGATTGCATTGACCCTGCCCCACTTCCTCCACCAGCCCAGGCTTAAGCGAATCTCTTGATCTCTTCTCCTTTGCCACTGCAATTGCTTCCGGAATAGGCCCATGACCCCACTGGGCCAGTGATAGGCAAGGAGATGCTTGCTGCAGCTTCTGGGAAAGAAACTGTTTCTCCCTTTCCTGTGATAGCTGCCAGAGTAGACACTGTCTATTCCATTCAGCTGGGAATAGACAGTGAACTTTGACGTGAGCTTCGAAGGTCCCACAGCCGTTTAAGGACTGAGAGGAGAGGGCTTGGTGCCACGCAGACACAGCAGAGGGAGTCTGTACCATGAAAGGCATCTTGGAGACCTAGAGAAGAGCCTGGATGATATCATTTGAGTCCCTAGATCAAACCCTGCCTGAAGCTTGCTCTGTCTCTGTACTTTTTAGTTATATACGTCTATAAATCCCTTACTTGTTTAAGCCAGTTGGAGTTAGATCTTATCTTACTTGCAATACAAACAGATGATACCACAGTGTGTTTTCCAGTGTGACTGGGAAAGCCTGCATTTTTTTCAATGATGTGTTTCTCACGGTTTGCCTATCTATCTTCAGTGTCCTATTTAAGGCAGGGTTTTGGTGGAAGGTGACTTTTCTTATGGACTTATGCTTTCAAAGCTTTGTCTTAGTGATTTAATTTATGGTTGACAAATGATGCACAATTACCGTGTTTTGTGTCCAGCAATGGGTCACTGGGTCCTCTCTGGAAGGCCTGATGGATGGTGGGCCCCAGAACTTCTGCCCCGATTCACTCTCCCTCGAATCCACCTCTCTCTGGGAGGCTGCCCTGCAAGTGATGTGGACTTGGGGAAGCCGTTGTCCTTTCCTGGCCCCTGCTGTCCTTTGGCTCTCTGTGGGTTGGCTGTATTTGTCACAACTCACACTTAACTGTCAGTGTTTTAGAACCAAGCCATGCCTCCAGGGAACCCGGAGCACTTTAGAGAGGAGGTGCAGTGGTCAGCACCATGCAAGGTGCACAGAGAGATGGGTCCACCGAGAGCCGGGGCTGCCTTGGTGGTTTGTTTCTCCTGATTCGATATCTTTGTCTTCCCATCTCCTTCCTGGAACCATGGGCTCATGGAGGAGATTCTATTTTTGGGTCCAGGACCATCCCATTTTCTCTGAAGTGATGCTCTCCATGAGCATTTGCAGGGTTGATAGTAAACATTCCGAAAGCCGTCTGCCCTGATTATTGAATTCTGCCCATGAAGACTTCCTGGGATCCCGAAGTAGAGGGAGTCTGGGATCGGTTTGCTTTATCCGTGATGACTGTCCGCCTCTGCTCAGTGTCAGCCCAGCCCTTCGAAGCATGTCCCCCACCTCCCCTGGGGTGAGCCAACTTACCTGATGCTTTTAGGCTTAATTGAGCATAAGTTTGATTGGCAGCGTCTGCCCGGCCCTGCCCTCACGCCCTGACCCTCAGTGTCCCTTCACGCCCAGGTGTGCCTCTGGCAGGGAGGACGTGCTCATCTCTGGTACCTGAAAAGAAGTTGCCCATGTTATTTTCGCTTTATATGTGACGAAACAAACATGGTGCACTTCTTTTTCGGTATCAAATATCTCCTTGAAGTGCCTCCATCCCCGACGGGACCCTGAGCATGGGACCTGGTGTCACTACCTCTCTTGGTATGTACATGGAGGATTTGTCCTGGCAGCCCCTCGGTGACTTTGTGTGTTGGTGGGCTCAGGGACCATGCTCAGTCCTCAGTCCTCAGTCCACGCCCACCTCTCGGACAGGCACAGTTGGCGAGGCCTCAACCACATGCCAGTTCCCCGCTGCCAGGGAGGCTGGGGAGATGCACTTCCAGGCTCCATTGAGAAGCGTTCCCCAACATTTGAGAAGAGTTCAGATCATAGCAGCCAAGAAAAAAATAAAAAAGGAAGCAGCTGCCACAACAACAAAAACAAATAAGCAATGAAGACCCCTGCCCCCATCCGCTCTCTCCAGAGGCTTGAGGGGATGGCTGAAGGGGACATGAGGACATGCCATCTGGGGGACTGCCACCCGCACCTCCACAGAAGAATTGATTGGGGGTAGCAATTGTGGCAGAAGGCGTCCCTGTGGTTCTGGGAGATGGGATTTCTCAGAGTGGTGATTTACTGGAGCCTAATCCTCCCTGCCCCGCTCTTTCTTTACTTTTCTTTTCTTTTTTTCTTTCTTTTTTTTTTGACACAGAGTCTCGCACTGTCTCCTGGGCTGGAGTGCAATGGCACGATCTTGGCTCACTGTAAC